CTCTTCATCCACCATCCTTCCAGGGGCCAGGCCTGAACCCAAACTGACTTTTACCTGCCCTGGTCCCCCTTGTGCCTATCAGGTTCTTGGCTGAGCATGATGTTTTTGCCCATTTCCTTGATTATCCTCAAGAGGTTTATAGAGCCACTTGGGGACATCACATCTGTCTACCAGGTCCTCACCAGAGACATGACTGCCTTGGGCCGGGCCTGGGATAGTCAGGGGTCACACTCACCTGTTGGGACCTAGCTTCAGTGGCTTCAATCTGGGCAATGGCCTGATGGGCGGCTGCCCCTTCTCCTCTGCTTGGGGGAGGCAGGAGAGGAAGGTCAGGGAGGAGATCTGCTTCCTGCCCACCTGACACTGGTTGGAAGCAGGGCGCCCACCTGTGCCTGTCTCACCTTGCTGCAGGTGCATCGGAGGCCGAACCCCTCTCCCGATCTCCTGCAGGTGCAGATTCCAGGTTTCCAGTGGGTGTCAGTGTGGGCTCCAGAGCTCTCCTGGTCCTAGGGAACCCTGGGCTCCATGAGGCCTTGGCCTAACCAGATTGTTTCCCACACTGTCACCTCCCCACCCTGTCACCTCCCCAAACATGGGGCTGCATGCTCTGTGCCCTGGGTGGGACATTGGAAGGAGTGCCACCTTCCAGGTTTGGATCACAGTAAAGCCTCTGCCTTGGGGATGTGCTGGCCGAGACAGATGGGGTTGAACCAGCCATGATACGTTGGCCTTGGGCAAGTCATCTGTGCCTTGCTTCCCCAGCAGCCAGAAGGGATAATAGCACCTATTTCACCCATACTCAAGTGTTCACTTGTTAGCAGGAACTGAGTCCCGGAGGAGGTGCAGGTGGAGCCATTGAGGCAGCACTGCAGCTGGACCTGGGTCTGAGTCCCAGCTCCTGGCTGTGATATGCATCACTCTCTCCATTTATTTATCTGAAGGACAGGGCTGTGCTGTTCTGGGGTCACTGTGACAATGCAGCTGGCCTGTGTGAGTTGGTGGTGGCCTCCTGAGATGGTTTGAGGTGGGCTGGAGGTGTGTCTTGAATGCCCCCTCACCCCCATGGGGAAGACCCACTTAGGGAAGACTCAAGTGTCTGTATGGAGGAACCCACATTCCCTGCCCCTCAGCTGTCCTCTGTCCCTTCCTAGCCCCCTCTGCTGTCCTGCAGGCTCTGGCGGTGGCCATCCAGCTTGGTGGCCATCTGGCTGATCCACTCCTCCAGGTGGACCCTCTGTCCTCATGTGGTGCAGGTCCCATTGTGCCACCTCCAGACAGGCCATGCTAGCCCCAGGGCCTCCGTTCCCTGTTACCCAGCCCCCACCCCCAGGTACGTGCCCCCTCCCTAAAGCCCACTGTGTCCACCAGCTGTGTTTCAACTCTGTCTCTGAGCAAGGCCTAACGCAAAGCCTGAAACAGCCTGGCTTGTAGAGGGCCAGGAGACCAAAGCTTGAAGAGAGAGTGACGGTCTCCCAGAGCCCACTTAGCCTCAGCCCCAGGGCTGTGTCCATGCTGTTCCTGGCTCCAGTGAGCCAATTCTCTCCCATGACGCCTGTAAGGGCTCCAGTGGTGATGGAGGTAGCTGGAGAGAACAAGGCTGTCTTAACCCTCCCTCCCTGAGAAGGCCCAACGGGGAACGTTTTAGGCATCAGGGCATTCTGGGGGGCATCTTCCAGGGACCCCTCCTATACCCTGCCCTGCCCTGGCTCTCTAGTGAGAAATTGCAGTTGCTTGGACAGTGGGGCTGACCCAGGACAAATGCATATATTGGGCTGGTCTTCAGGGTGCTGGGGTAGGGGCAGGGGCACTTCAGGGATAGGAAGGAGGGGCCTGTGTGTTCCAGAAGTACAGAGGAACCTGGTGCCGGCCGCAGTCAACCCCTATGTGATGATCTTTCTACCCGCCCTCTTTCGTGTCTTGGTGCTGGCTGCTGTCTTTGGCCAGGTAAGCTCATGGTCTGGGCTCCTGGGGTCCACCAGTAAGGCCACACCCCTATTCTGCATTCTAGTGTGGCCCTGGTTACGCCTCCTCTGGCTCAGTCACACAGCAGCCTTGTAGGTGACTGGAGGTGTTCGCTGATGTGGCCCCAACCCTACCTCCCTCCCCACCCCATGATGTTAGAAGAATCTCGACAGAATAAATTGGCAGCAGCCAAGAAAAAGGTAAAAAGCCAAGAAAAAGGTCATGGCCCCCCCTCATGAGTATTACTGCTCTTCTTTCCCACAGCTAAAAGAATATCAGCAAAGGAAGAGCCCTGGTATTCCAGCAGGAGCAAAGACAAAAAAGAAAAAAACTGACAGTAGCCCTGAGACAACCACTTCCGGTGGTGGCCACTCACCTGGGGATGTGAGTCTTGGCTGGCCAGGCTCCTGGGGACACTTCCAACTCCTCCTCTCTGCATGTGCCTCAGAGCCAGTACCAAGAACTAGCAGTAGCCCTGGAGTCAAGCTCAGTGACAATCAATCAGCTCAATGAAAACATAGAATCATTGGTAAGTCCAGTGGGGTCCCCTGATTCCATGCTTCTCAGTCACCTGAATTTGACTCTCCCCACAGAAACAGCAGAAGAAACAAGTGGAACATCAGCTGGAAGAAGTAACGTGATTTCTTTGCTCACAACATGACTGGTGATAAGAGCTCTGTCTTCCTCTTCCTACAGGCAAAGAAAACAAACAATGAAATACACAAAGCACAAATGGAGCAGTTAGAGGTGAGTGGAGGGTGGGGAGCTTTCTCCTGTCCCCTTGGCTTTTCTCCCAAACGTTCAATTCCAGACAATCAACATCCTCACATTGGAAAAGGCAGACTTGAAGACCACCCTTTACCATACTAAACGTGCTGCCCGACACTTCGAAGGTGGGAATCTGGGCATCCCGTCATCCTTCAACTTTGGGCCCCATCTCAACCTCTCTCATTACAGAAGAGTCCAAGGATCTGGCTGGCCGCCTGCAATACTCCTTACAGCATATTCAAGAATTGGAGCGGGCTCTCTGTGCTGTGTCTACACAGCAGCAGGAAGAGGACAGGGTGAGTCCAACCAGCTGCCCCATCCCCTGGCACAGATCAAAACTTCTCACTCTTCACCATCCAGTCCTCGAGCTGCAGAGAAGCGGTCCTCCAGCGGCGGTTACAGCAGACCATAAAGGAGCGGGCGCTGCTGAACGCACACGTGACACAGGTGAGGCTTTGCAGAGGGAGGGATGTGGAAGGCCCTTCCTAACTTCTGTGCCCATTTCTTGCAGGTGACAGAGTCACTAAAACAAGTCCAGCTAGAGCGAGACGAATATGCTAAACACATAAAAGGAGAGAGGGCCCGGTGGCAGGAGAGGATGTGGAAAATGTCGGTGGAGGTGAGGTCTGACCCTTCAGCCCCCACTTTAGACTCCAGGGCCCTTTCCCCTGTGCTTTGGGCAGGCTCGAACATTGAAGGAAGAGAAGAAGCGTGACATACATCGGATACAGGAGCTGGAGAGGAGCTTGTCCGAACTCAAAAACCAGATGGGTAAGATGGGGCTGGTGTGACCTCGGAGCAGGCAGAGGCCCTTATTGTCTGCTTCATTTCTCAGCTGAGCCCCCATCCCTGGCACCCCCAGCAGTGACCTCTGTGGTGGAACAGCTACAAGATGAGGCCAAACACCTGAGGCAGGAGGTGGAAGGTCTGGAGGGAAAGCTCCAGTCCCAGGTGGAAAACAATCAGGCCTTGAGTCTCCTTAGCAAGGAACAAAAGCAGAGACTCCAGGAGCAGGAGGAGATGCTCCGAGAGCAGGAGGCGCAGAGAGTGCGGGAGCAGGAGAGACTGTGTGAACAAAACGAGAGGCTTCGGGAGCAGCAGAAGACGCTACAGGAGCAGGGTGAGAGGCTGCGAAAGCAGGAGCAGAGGCTACGCAAACAGGAGGAGAGGCTGCGAAAGGAGGAGGAGAGGCTGCAAAAGCAGGAAAAGAGGCTGTGGGACCAGGAGGAGAGGCTGTGGAAGAAGGAGGAGAGGCTACAAAAGCAGGAGGAGAGGCTCGCGCTCTCCCAGAACCACAAGCTCGACAAGCAGCTGGCCGAGCCACAGTGCAGCTTCGAGGATCTGGTGGGTTGCCCCACCTGGGGAGCCTGCCCTCATGGATGGCCACTGATTGCTTCTCTCTGTCCAGAACAACGAGAAAAAGAGCGCACTGCAGTTGGAGCAGCAAGTAAAGGAGCTGCAGGAGAAGCTAGACGAGGTGAAGGAGATGGTAACCTCCACCCCATCCAAGTGCCTTCTCACTCTGTTTCCCGTCCCCTTAGGAGCACCTAGAAGCTGCCAGCCAGCGGAACCAACAGCTAGAGACCCAGCTAAGCCTCGTGGCTCTCCCTGGAGAAGGTACAGGAGACCACTCAGAGGAAGAGGAGAGAGTCTGAGGACCCCTCTGGCCACCTCCCCACAGGAGATGGAGGACAACATCTGGACAGTGAGGAGGAGGAGGCGCCTCGGCCCACGCCAAACATCCCAGAGGACCTGGAGAGCCGGGAGGCCACGGTGAGCCTGACTTTCCCTGCCCCACTTTGCCACCCGAGGTGTGACCCCATTATTTTGGCTCCAGAGCAGCTTTATGGACCTCCCGAAGGAGAAGGCGGACGGGACGGAGCAGGTGGAGAGACGAGAGCTTGGATTCGTCCAGCCTTCTGGAGTGACAGACGGCATGAGTGAGCGGGAGGCCAGGGCACGGGCATGGGGAGACCCTAGTGTCTGAGCTGTGTCCTCTCACAGGAGAGTCCTTCACCGTATATGAAAGCCAGGGGGCAGTGCCAAACACGCGGCACCAGGAGATGGAGGATGTCATCAGGCTGGCCCAGAAGGAGGAGGAGATGAAGGTAGGGCGTGCAACATCTCTGCGGGGTTGGGGCCAGGGTGGGAGCTGAGCACCCCTCCCTTCAGGTGAAGCTGCTGGAGCTGCAAGAGTTGGTGTTGCCCCTTGTGGGCAACCATGAGGGGCATGGCAAATTCCTCATCGCTGCCCAGAACCCTGCTGATGAGCCCACTCCAGGGGCCCCAGCCCCCCAGGAACTTGGGGCTGCCGGTGAGCAGGATGGTGAGTAGAGCTCTCAGGCGGGGTGGGCAGGCGTGCTCAGACCCCCGCCTCCCTCTCTCCGAAGTTTTTTATGAAGTGAGCCTGGACAACAACGTGGAGCCTGCACCAGGAGTGGCCAGGGAGGGTTCTCCCCATAACAACCCCACTGTACAGCAGATCGTGCAGCTGTCTCCTGTCATGCAGGACACCTAGGAGCACCCAGGCTTGCCCAGCAAACCCTGCGTGCCATTCTTCTACCAGGCAGCCGAGAACAGGGAGATAAACATCATCATCTTCTAAGAGCTGGTCAAGAAATTTAAAACAACAACAACAACAAAAAGTTACGGGGTTCATCTCCTACACAATTCATTTACTCCATTTGAATGCTAGAGCCACTCACTTTTATTTGTGTTTCTAATTTACCGTTTAAATTTATTTGTAAAAAGTTAAGGGAGAGTTGGTCTTTCCCTGATGTTCTTTCTGGCATCCTTTAGCATTTTTATTTTTAATTTGATAATTGTAGGTCATTAGTATGCATATCGAGTTTGCCCTTAGGTGGTGGGAATTCAAACACACAAAGACCCACTAATTTGCACAAAACTATTCTGGCTGGTTTGGAACAGGCTGCCATGCTTTTTTAATGTTATTGCAGCATGTATATTCATTCCAGAATTCAGATAAAATGTGCTTATGTTCTGCTATTACGTTTGATCGAATCCTAACCACAGTGAGCTCTTCATTAGCTCAATATGTGGTTTGCCCTCAATTGAGCACTGTTTATTACTTTGTAATATGCCACTGTGAGTACTGACATTTAGAGTTGTTTAAAGGCCAAGAACTGGAAACAGCCTTTTCCCTATTTTCTGTGTATTGGGGATGGGAGTAATAACATTTTGGGGAGCTTTTTAAATCTCACAGAAGAGGAAAGTGGCCTGCTCTGGCAGGTGTGTGCAGGATAGAGTGTGTTTCATTTGTTCTGGTGCCAAGAATGAGCGCTGCACTATGGTAGTTCCCTTAGGATTTGTATGTGCTCTGGGCTCATGAAGATATTGCATCATGAGCTGCAGCAGTTGTACCCTTTCTTGATGACCTAAAAAGGGATTATTTCTGAGGAATGAAAGGCTCCCATCATTGACTGTGGATGTGGAAAACCTTTTCTAGCTTAGAGCATTTATATCTACAATACATTTTAAAGTCAGAGTTCATGTTACCTGTTTTAATCACATGAGTATATGTCCCAGTACACAAAAGGGCACTGGTTGGCATTCTTCTTAAGGTATTTAGTGAAGATCATAAGAAA